TAATCCCAGCACTTTGGGAGGCCAGGGTGGGTGGATCACCTGAGGTCAGGAGTTCGAGACCAGCCTGACCAACATGGTGAAACCCCATCTCTACTAAAAATATAAAATTAGCCAGGCGTGGTGTCGCATGCCTGTAGTCCCAGCTACTCGGGAGGCTGAGGCGGGAGAATTGCTTGAACCCAGGAGGCAGAGGTTGCAGTGAGCCGAGATCGTGCCATTGCACTCCAGCCTAGGCAACAAAAGTGAAACTCCATCTCAAAAAAAAAAAAGCTTTCAAAAAATAAGCTCAAGAACAGATAGATACTTGTACACCAATGTTCACAGCAGCATTATTCACAATAGCCAAAAGGTGGAAGCAACCCAAGGGTCTACCACTGGGTGAATGGATAAACAAAATATGGTATATGGCTGGACACAGTGGCTGATGCCTATAATCCCAGCACTTTGGGAGGCCAAGGCAGGCAGATGGCATGAACCCAGGAGTTTGAGACCAGCCTGGGCCACATGTCAAAACCTTGTCTTTACAAAAAATACAAAAATTAGCCAGGCGTGGTGGTATGCACTTGTAGTTCCAGCTACTTGGGAGGCTGAGGTGCGAGAATCACCTGAGCCCCGGGAGGTCAAGGCTGCAGTGAGCCATGATTATACCACTGCACTTCAGCCTGGGCAACAGCGAGACCCTGTCTCAAAAAAAAAAAAAAAAAAAGTATATACATACAGTGAAATATTACTCAGCCTTTAAAAAGAAGAAAATTCTGCTGCAACATGGGTGAACCTTGAAGACATTACACTAAGTGAAATAAGCCAGTTACAAAAGGACAAATGTTGTGTGATTCCACTTATATGAACTACCTAGAATAGTCAAATTCATGAAGACAGAAAGTGGAATGATGGTTGCCAGGGGCCGGGAGGAGGGGGAATGGAGAGTTACTGTTTAATGGGTATAGTTTCAGTTTGGGAAGATGAAGAATTCTGGAGACAGATAGTGGTGATGGTTGTAGAATGTACTTAATGCCACAGAACTGTACACTTGAACATGGTTAAAATGGTAAACTGTATGTTATTTATATTTAATCCAATTTTCAAAAGATAATTAGCTCAAGAAGACTTGTTACCAGGTGGGCAAGAGAGATTGCTTATAGTGCTTTGTGACTGTAGACACTAAAAACAATTTGTCTTTCTATTGAAACCCAATGATTAGAAACATCTGATGCTAAGGAGTAATCTTTCCTACTCTTTATTTTTGTACTTGGTGCCTCAGCTGTTAAGAGTCAAATTGTATTAGTTCAGCCCTGTAGCTGCACTTCAAATGGTCACTTAAAAGGAATTGCCTTCTAAGAGGTACATATTTAGGAGATGCAGATGTGTTGTGAGCTTATTTTTCTTGGGTTGGTTTGTAAGCTGTAAATGTCGTGTAACCTTGACAGAGCTATTTTGAGGACCAGCAAAACAAGCCGTGCTAACATGTCTTCCAAGTAAAGGTGTGTTGGCATCATCTGCAAATTACAAATAGCTTTCAAACCTATAATTCTACCCCATTTGTCCTGTGGGTCCTCATACTCATTATGTCTAAAGTGAACACCCTTGCCCATCTTTTGTTTCCTCTGTGTTAGGGGGGCACACAATCCATCTAGTCGTGCACAGTTGAAACTCTGGGATTGTCTTTGGCTCATCCTCTCTTATGTGTATTTTGTGACACTTATTACAATAGTAATTACATAACTATTTATAGTGTTGTAACTCCACAAGAGCAGGGCTGTGACTGAATTATTTACTGAGGTATCTACATAATAGCTGCTCAGTAAACCACTGTCCTAATTGAGATCCTCTTCATCTTTTACCTAACCCAGGATTTCTTTAACTTTACTAGCATGTTGAGAGAATTCTTACCGACCTTCTAGTGAATGAGCCTACTAACAGATTGTTTTTCTAGGGAAAAACAGATTTCATTGTAGGGAATGAGCTACTAACAGATTGTTTTTCCCCAGGCTTAATTCTGATCTTATTCTGCTCTGAGTGGCTTCTCATTTCGTTTTCATTCAGCAGGGTGCTCAGCAGGTATGTCAGCACCTTCCATGTGCCAAGTACTGTTCTAGGTGCTGAGGGTGCAGCAGTGAGCAGAGTAGGCCAAGCCTTTTTGAGTATGAGCTTACATCCTAGTGGAGTAGCAGACAATAAACAGATGGAAGATGTCCAGTGGTGACCAGTGCCATGAAGAAAAGTAAAGCAGGAGCCAGCCTCTCTTAATAGAGATCTAAATGAAGTGAGGGAGCAATCCATGAGGATATCTGAAGGCAGAGGGAACAGTAAGCACGGAGCCCTGAGGCAGGAGCACACTTGGTGTTTTGGGGAAACAGCAAGAAGCCAGAATGATAAGGGCAGAGTGACCAAGGAGAAAAGTGGAAGGACACGAGGTCAGAGAAGTAGCCACCCAGCCCAGCACAGTTCCTTGCATGTGTATGGTATGGCTCAGTAAATACGTTGTGAATGAATGAATGAAACCAATCAATAATTATGTATTTATGAATAAAAAATCAGGGCAGGGTGTTAGAGGTATACCTAAGGTAATAGAAAGTTAGGATGCATATTCCATGGTTCATGAAGACAGCACTGCGTTTTGCTTGCACTTTCCCCTTCGGTTTAGGAGAGATGATGATAATGGCCGGAGCCAGAAGACTAATTCTGACTTGTTCTTGAAGGAAATTCTGTTCTGCACACAGTGACAATCAGAGGTTAGAAACTTGTCAGCGGAGCCGTGAGTCGAGCAGAGCTGCTCAGCTCTTGGTGGTTGTAAAACGTGCCTCTACCTCATGTTTGAGAAAGCTTGTGTTTTCCGTGTATATGGCTTAGCATTTTAAGTAATCACGATATCTGAGGGGTAATGGGAATGCAGGAGCAGCAGGTGGTGGCTAGTTTTCTGTAGGATTTAGGAAAGGACTGCTGATTTAACTGAATCTCTGATTATTCTAAGCTGCTCATAGAAATCCACCAGTCACTGCTGTCTCAGACGTCAGAGGGAGAAGCTTAAGCATGTTCTGTTGTTGACAGCCATTCTGGTTGACTTCTCTAAGACTGCCAGCTGTATTCTTGATATTCAGAGTCCTGCAGATGTGGCCCCTCTCTGCTATTCTACCCTGCTTTCCCACAGTGTCCTCTTGCATCAGCTGGCCATCTCTCCATGACTGTGTTCCCCCTCCTCTGGGCCTTTGCTCTAGTGTTCCTTTGGCTTGGAGTATCTGCTCACATCTGCCAAGCAGAGCCGTATCCATGCTTCAAGCTTTCTTCCATATTTTCTTCCTTTGCTTTCTTTCCTTTTTCTTTCTTCCCTTGCTTTCCCTTTCCCTTTCTCTTTCTCCTCTTTTCTTTTTTCTTTCTTCAGGGTCTTGCTCTTGCCCAGGCTGGTGCAGTGGTGCAATCATAGTTCATTGTAACCTCGAATTCCTGGGCTCAAGTGATCTTCCCACCTCAGCTTTCTGAGTAGCTGGAACTACAGGTGTGTTGCCACCACACTCAGTTAATTTAAAAAAAAATTTTTTTTTTTTGGTAGATACAGGGTCTTGCTTTGTTGCCCAGGCTGGTCTCGAACTCCTGGCCTCAGGCAATCCTCCCACCTCGGCCTCACAAAGTGCTGTGTAGCCACTGTGCCCGGCCCCTTCAAAGTTTTCTTTTCTCAAAGGGACCCATGCCCTCTTTCTTGTGCTCTGTCCTATCACAGTGGGGGGTTGTGTGAAGTCCCATCTCTCTGAAGACAGTCTTCTCATATCCCTCCAGGTGTAGTTCATCTCCCCCTCTTCCACTGCACCTTAACCCCTCATTACTTAGTGTTGTCATTGGACTAATAGCGTCAGCATCACCTGGGTGGGGGCCTGTTCGAAGTGCAGAATTTCAGGTCCCGCCCCAGACCTACTGAACTAGAATCTGGTGCTTCTTACATCCTGTGCACATTAAAGTTTGAGAAGCATTGCCGCCACACATTGGTCCTACTCCCCTTACTGGTCTGAGCAGGATGTAGATGGTTCGAGTGTTTTTGTTCCCCTCTAGATGTTGAACTCCTGAATCGTGAGCCATCTCTTACCTAGTATAGTTCTTAGCATGTTTCAAGCACTTAAAAGTATTTACTGAATTACCTTAACTAACCCCTGACCTTATGTTTGAGATGCTTCTTCAGTCAACATACTATATAAGTGCATTTACCTGTGCTTGGTGCTTGTAGGTGCATGAGACACCCTGCTGTGAATGGGAGTCAGCCTCTGTCTTTGGCATTTATAGATGAGTGGGGAAGATAGATTATGCATCAATTATTAATAATTATGAGAAAAGGCAGAGTCTGATAAATTCTGTAACTGCATAGGCATCACCAGAGGCCTAAGGGAACATCAAAGGAGTAGCTGATATTTACAGTTCTGAGGGTTTGTGACTGTTGCATGGAAAGGATGGTATTTAGTTGGTACATTGCAAGATGAATAGGACTTTGACAGACAGGCACAGTGGAAAGAGGCATTCCAGGCCAGGGGAGAGTGTTCAGAGGCCCAGGCATGAAAGTACACCTACAGTGTTTCTTAAATAAGTAAGACATAGAGGAGCAAGGTGGAAGGTGGGATTGGAGAGGTCGATTGAGTACAGACTGTGTACTCCTTAAATTTTCATGGTGAGGAGTCTAGACTGCTAAGAAACACCTGCAAATCAGTTGAAGTTGGTATAGTTACATGTTCAGTGGTTCCTGAGGACTCTGCCCACTTCTCTCCCTTCCTCTGCTCCCATTCTACCTTGCTGGATCTGAGTAGTAGGAAGTGGGGGGAGGGTTTAGAAGAAGTGGGAAGCAGCCTGAATGTTTTAGCCAGCTGTTCATATGGGACTGGAGCCCCAAGTCCTTTTTTAGTGTCAGCTGGTCAGCTACTTCCTTCCTCACCCCCTTCCTGTGTCACTACCCAGTGGGGCACTCTAAAGCAGAGAGACCAAAACTCCATCACAGAGTGTTCAAAGAGTGTGCTCTAAAATGCTATCGAAAACTGCAGACTGAGCCCAGTATGTTTTATTATACTTGCCATCAGTTTCTTAACCCCAAGAGTTTATGAGGACTCATCATTTCTGCTTGTGGTAGTACTATATGAACCTGTGTCTCTCTGTCCGTATTCTAGGCTGGCAGTCAGGCCATCAGCATTGAAGGTGAAAGAATCCCCCTGACTTCCATTTCCTTATATGCCATCTTGTTAGAAACCCACAAAGTAGCTAGTGTGGTCTGTTTATTTCTTCAGGACTGGGAATGCACTGTTACCCTGGGAGTCAGGCCCTCCACAAATTGACCCTAAGCCTCACCATCTTTTTCTTGAGCTTTTTACTTCAGCCAACTGAATTTTCAGATGAGATGAGAAGGTCATGCTTTTCCACCTTTGAGCTCCCACTTTGACCAGCTCTGCCAGTCCTGAGCCAGAAGGTCAACAGTTAAAAAGAAGAGGTAAAATTCATCAGAAATTTTGTTACTTGTTTATATCTGTCTTTGTATTTTACTTTGCCCACAGATTGGGGACCACAAATTCAGTGCCCACCGGATTGTCTTAGCAGCCTCGATCCCGTATTTCCATGCTATGTTTACAAATGACATGATGGAGTGCAAGCAGGATGAGATTGTAATGCAAGGAATGGACCCAAGGTACTGAATCCCACCATTAGGTTTCGCAGGCTAAGCACCTCACAGCTTTCCCTCTTTCCTCTAGTGCCCTGGAGGCTCTGATCAACTTTGCCTACAACGGCAACCTTGCCATTGACCAGCAAAATGTCCAGTCATTGCTGATGGGGGCGAGCTTCCTGCAGCTGCAGAGCATCAAAGACGCCTGCTGCACATTCCTTCGAGAACGGTGAGGTGATGTGGTGGGCCTGGTGGAGAACATCTAATTTTTTTTTTCTTTCCTTATGCCAAAGGCTTCACCCAAAAAACTGCCTGGGTGTGCGCCAGTTTGCTGAGACAATGATGTGTGCTGTGCTGTACGACGCTGCCAACAGCTTCATCCACCAGCACTTTGTGGAGGTGTCCATGTCAGAAGAGTTCCTGGCCCTGCCCTTGGAAGACGTGCTTGAGCTGGTGTCTCGGGATGAGCTGAATGTCAAATCTGAGGAGCAGGTATGTGAGCCCAGTAGCAGTCTGTGCAGGTGATTTGCTGCCAGAACATCCACTCTCATGACAGGTCTTTGAAGCTGCATTGGCCTGGGTCAGATACGACCGGGAGCAGAGGGGTCCCTACCTGCCTGAGCTGCTGTCCAATATCCGCCTGCCCCTCTGTCGGCCCCAGTTCCTTTCAGACAGAGTACAGCAGGATGACCTGGTGCGTTGCTGCCACAAATGCAGGTGAGTGAGGGTGGACCTGCACAGGACACTGCCTCCTGTTCTAGCATCTTCCACCTTATTCTAGGGACCTGGTAGACGAAGCAAAGGACTACCACCTCATGCCAGAGCGCCGGCCCCACCTGCCAGCTTTCAGAACCCGGCCACGCTGCTGCACATCCATCGCTGGACTTATCTACGCTGTAGGGGGCCTCAACTCAGCAGGTACCTTGCGGCTCCCCTTTATAGACCCTCCTACAAGTGGTCTCATTTGTTTTAATTTGAGTAGCAAATTTTTATGCAGGTGATTCCCTGAATGTGGTGGAAGTGTTCGACCCCATTGCCAATTGCTGGGAGAGATGCCGTCCCATGACAACAGCCCGCAGCCGCGTTGGCGTGGCTGTGGTGAACGGGCTTCTCTATGCCATCGGAGGATATGACGGCCAGCTACGGCTGAGCACTGTGGAGGCCTACAACCCGGAGACAGACACATGGACCAGAGTGGGGAGCATGAATAGCAAGAGAAGGTATTCTGGAAGCCACGTGCAGCCCGAACATACCAGGAAGGCTGCGGCTCATCTGGGATGACAGCTCTGTCTGTTTCAGTGCCATGGGGACAGTCGTGCTGGATGGGCAGATCTACGTCTGTGGGGGCTACGATGGCAACTCTTCCCTCAGCTCCGTGGAGACCTACTCACCTGAGACGGACAAGTAAGGACTCCAGCTCCCTTGGGGCAACTGGAGCTTCCCCTCCTATTTTGACTCTTTCCTGAAGATGGACAGTGGTGACCTCGATGAGCTCGAATCGCAGTGCTGCTGGGGTTACAGTCTTTGAGGGCAGGATATATGTGTCAGGCGGCCATGATGGTTTGCAGATCTTCAGCAGTGTGAGTCTGGGCTCCCCCTGGGATAAGGGTACGTCCTGTACCTGTGCCTCTCTCCCCACTGCAGGTGGAACACTACAACCACCACACAGCCACCTGGCACCCTGCAGCTGGCATGCTCAACAAGCGCTGCCGGCACGGAGCCGCCTCCCTGGGGAGCAAGATGTTTGTCTGCGGGGGCTACGATGGCTCTGGCTTCCTCAGCATTGCCGAGATGTACAGCTCTGTGGCAGACCAGTGGTGCCTGATTGTCCCCATGCACACGCGCAGGAGCCGGGTCTCCCTGGTGGCCAGCTGTGGGCGCCTCTACGCTGTTGGGGGCTACGACGGACAGTCAAACCTAAGCTCAGTGGAGATGTATGACCCAGAGACAGACTGCTGGACATTCATGGCCCCCATGGCGTGCCATGAGGGAGGGGTCGGTGTGGGCTGCATCCCTCTCCTCACCATCTAAGGCAGAGGATGGGATGTGGTGGGGCAGGGATCTGGTACAGACATAGGCGCTTCCTTCCAGGAACAGTCCCTCAGGAGAGGCAGTGGACCAGAAGAGATGGCGAAACGTGAGCTCGCCGGAGGTACAGTTTTTCCAGGTGCTTAAGCCCTCCCCCACTGTGCCACCCTTGTGACCTTCAGGCTTGGGTCATCAAGATGCACAGCATGGAACACAAGCTCCTCTGGATCCTGCAGCTGGTGACATGGAACTGTTTTCTGGTCCACATGAACACAGGCTCCATCCAGGCCCAGCTCCTACCCACCGCCTCTCTGTGGGCCAGCTGTTCACAGAAGGCCTTCCATCTGATGCTCCCCATCGCCTGCTTGCTCTCCAGCCGAGTCTGGCCAATTTGCCATGGGGAGGCTGCAGTGTCCAAGCCTGCTGGAAACTGGGATGTAGCTGGGGACGAAAGGACAGACCCAAGCGTTCTCCCTGCCTGAGATGGTGTGGCCACAGCAGTGGAAGGCTGCACACAGGCACATTCCTTCTTCCACAGTGGGGCACCAAGGATTCTGTCCTCATTGCTGGGTAAGCAGGGAGAAGAGAAGTTTTCCCCATGTCTAATTTTGGGATTTCAGTGAGGCCTTTTGATCTGTCCAGGAGAACAGAAGGGAAAAAAAGATACTTGAAAGAAACTGAAGGAAATTTAAACAAAGAAACACTTGAAAGAAACTGGAAAGAAAAATAATTTTTTTATGTGAACAAATTTTGCAAGAAGAAAAAAGCATAAAAGACACTAACGGCAAATCTATGTTTAAATGGAAAATCGTCTAACTGGAGAAGGGCGGTATCCACCCCACATTCGGATCCCAGGGTCCTGAGGCCTCGCATTGAGCTGGGGGTTCCCTCTGAGCCCCAGTGTGTGTGGAATCAGTGCACTCTTGACTGGGCCTGTAGTAAGGTGCTCATGGGGTTTGTCTTCTCACCCACCATCAGAGGACTTTTAAAATCATAGGCGTAGAGAGTTAGGCTATCTGCTGAATTACTGCCACTCTTCTTGGTGGGGGCTCCTAGCTGTGGCTGGGGGCTCCAGGCGCCCCTGTGATTACCTCCTACTGCCACCATGGCGCTCATTCAGATTCCCCACTCTCACTAACATTGCTTCCTTTTTTGACCAGCAGGAAACAGCAGGTCTGGCCAGATTCTCACTTGCCCATCAATCTCGTTCTTGGATGATTTCCCTCATTGTGATGCTTCTGGGGCACGTTGACCATATGCACCTCTAGAACCTAACCAGGGCTTCCTTCTACCAGCTGTGGGCGGGCTTGGTCTGGTAACCTTGTCTGCTCTGCCATTCCACTGCTCCTCCATCCACTCGCCAATCCCAAGAGTCTGGCCTCCCTCCAGCCCTGGGCAGACTGACCAGCAAGGTGGACCTTTACATTCAAGCACAGCTGGCTTTTATGACATAAAGAACTAAAGGCCGAAAGAATCTCTTGCTGCTGCAAAGAACAGATTTTATATTTCTTCCTCTAATCTTGGCAAATGACCTTTACCTTTTGGAAAGATTTCATATTGCTTCCTCCTCCCTGGATAGGACCTAATGTAGCACAGCGGGACTCAAAGAGGAGGACATTTTCTCTTGCCAGTGCACTGGGCAGTGGGGCTGTCCTTCAACTGCTGCTGCCAAAATTGGTTTTCTAAAATTCTTCCAGTAGAGACTAAAAGAAGATTCAATTCCTGTAACCCAAGACTGAGTCTTAGGGCTCCAGTCTCCACCTGCTTGGTTTCCTATCCTTTGCTGCCTGCCTGGGGTGGCCTGGAAGCCTGTTCAGAAAGGCACAATGTGGAGCCTGGGGTGTCTCCCCCACCCCAGGACCGTCAGGTTTACCAGTGTGTGCAATCGCCATGTATTCAGAGGGAAGTACCTTTGTTACCTACAACTTAGGAGCTAGGCCTCTGCTACAAGCACTTGAAAATGATATTTTTATTTTTAACGTCTCAACAATCTGATATCGGATGTCGTTTAACCTGGGCTCGTGGTAGGGCTCCAGCATTTCTCCCTCCTTCCTGGTTTGCCTGTAGGGGTAGACTCGGAAGGTGGGTGGGGTGTGCATTTCCTGTTAGGAGTGTATCAGTGCTTGTCTTATTATAAGCCCCTTTCTTTTGTGAATTTGAAGTAGCACCAACAAGCCTGGATTGTGAAGGTATTAAGAATCGGTCTGTGGGCTACTGAGTGGGTCCTTAGGATACTGGCCCAGATTTTGCCACTGGGTATGGCAGATCATTTTCTACCATGGCCTGCTGCTCTTGTAGTGGACTTCCTGAGTCCAATCCCACCTCCTGGTGTAGAATTTACACTGCTGCACCTGAGGTCGATGTTTCAAAGTAAGATCAAGCCAGTGTTTTGATCTGGGCTCTGAGCACAAGTCAGGAAACACCAACATATTCACACTCTCCCAGTAGGTTCCTCAGTCCGATGGTGAATGGCTATTCGTAAATGGCTGGTCTGGCTCTTTGGTGTTGGAGCCTTTCCAATAGCCCCATGAAAAGAAGCATCACCCAAGGATATTGTAAAAAGGATGTAACAAGGAGATAGGGTAGACATTGTACTCAGTGGGCCTTGGGGCCTAGCCCAGCTCTGAGCAGAGGACTGTGGCATTCACTGTCCTTGAGTGTTTCACCTTCTTGGATAACACACGGGCCTTCTCTTCTGGATTTCATCAGAGATTACAGCCAGATGGGGGCTGAAGACCATCCTCTTGACCACAGAGGTGTGACTGTGGGAATTCCTCCCAATTTATGGTTTCCCAGAAAATCTTAGTTCCTTTTATTTATAGAATGCATGTCTTTTGTGTTAAGAAACCAAAGAGAAATAAAGAGAACACTCCTAATAGCTCTTGTCCTTTCTTGGTTTATTTCTCAGAT